GGCAACAGAGGACTGGGGAAGGACCTATGGAAGGCTGACTCAGGCCCTGACAGACGGAGGTCTCCAGGGAGGTACGACACCCATGCTGCCCTCAGGGCCAAGAGAGCAATGTCCCAGAGCCCATCAGGCTGGTGAGGGCACAGGGGGCAGGGGACAAATTGAGTAGCCCACTCCGCGCGGACTACCTTTCCAGGCACACACTCAGGCAGAGACCCAGACTCGGGACTTGCGGCTGCAAAACGGACGAGGCCCGGGCATACTTGGGTGCTGGGTCACCCTCCTAGGTGCTGGCTCCTGGCACCAGGGCAGCAAAGTGCTTCGGCCGGAGGGCTGCGGGTCCCTGAAGCCGGATGGGCAGCGGGGAGATGGCAGACCCTCCGTAGGATGGTGTGCGTGAGCTGCGTGAGCGCCTGGGGCATCTCCTCCACGGAATGGCACCCGCACCAGGTGCCCCTGGCCTCGCCTGGCCTTGCCAGCCAGAGGACCAGTCCTGGACGGGGAGGGGGAGGACAAGAGCAGGTGCACAGGCCCCAGAACCCGGCTCCCTGACCCTGGCCAGAACGCAGAGCTGCCGGACGCACCTCAGACCACTCCCTGGCCCTCTGGTGGGCACGCCGGGGTGCACACCCGTCGCCCCGCTGGCGCCTGCCTCCGGGGCACGTGCGGGAGGGGCAGAGGCCTGGACCAGGAACCGCTGTGGTGAGAGCCAAAGGCGCTGGGACCTGCGGCCCACAGACCTTTGGACACCCCGGTGGGGGTGGGGGTGGGCTGGCGCCTGTGTTCCCGGGACCCGCGGCGCGAGGGGAGTGGGGGTGGGGCTAGGGGATAGGAGCAGGTGACGTCACCCGGGGTCCTGGGGCGCTCGGGAAGGCGGCGAGAGCCAGGCCACGTGACCCGCCCGCGGCAACGGCCCTGCGCTCTCCCGGGCCGGCGACGCGGAGGGGTCCGCGCTGCACCGCCGCCGCACCCCGGCCGCGTGACCGCACTGCAGAGAGCGGCTGCGAGCAGGCGCCTGCGCACCGGCCCAAACGCCGAGCGAGCGAGGGAGAGGCACAGTCAGAGGGAACGCCCGCGCGGGGAGCCAGGGGCGCCCGACCCCGCCGCCGCCGCAGCGGCGCGCAGCCCCCGACGCGCCCTGTGGGGACCCGGACCAGGAGGGACCCTGCCCCGGGAAAAGGTATCAGACCCACCCGGGGAGGGGGACGCTGGTTAACCTCGCTCTCGCCCGCTCGCATTCACAGGCTGTGGAGACCTGGGCTCCGACCCCAGTTCATCCCCCCACACCCCCGCCGCCCCGTGCCACCCTGGTCCGCGCTGGGAACCCTATCCTGCCCCTCGTGTCAGCCCGGCACTGGCCAGAATCGCGGGCATGGCGGTGACCATGCTGCAGGACTGGTGCCGGTGGATGGGGGTCAACGCTCGCAGGGGCCTGCTCATCCTGGGCATCCCGGAGGACTGTGATGATGCCGAATTCCAAGAGTCCCTCGAGGCTGCCCTGAGGCCTATGGGACACTTTACAGTGCTAGGCAAAGCGTTTCGAGAGGAGGATAATGCCACCGCGGCCCTGGTCGAGCTCGACCGGGAAGTCAACTATGCTTTGGTCCCCAGGGAAATCCCCGGCACTGGGGGCCCGTGGAACGTGGTCTTTGTGCCCCGTTGCTCAGGCGAGGAGTTTCTCGGTCTCGGTCGCGTGTTCCACTTCCCGGAGCAAGAGGGGCAGATGGTGGAGAGCGTGGCCGGCGCCCTGGGTGTGGGGCTGCGCAGGGTGTGCTGGCTGCGATCCATCGGTCAGGCGGTCCAGCCCTGGGTGGAGGCCGTGAGGTGCCAGAGCCTGGGCGTGTTTTCCGGGAGGGACCAGCCAGCCCCAGGGGAGGAGTCCTTTGAGGTCTGGCTAGACCACACCACCGAAATGCTGCATGTGTGGCAGGGGGTCTCGGAAAGGGAGAGGAGGAGGAGGCTGCTGGAAGGCTTGCGTGGGACCGCCCTGCAGCTCGTGCACGCGCTCCTGGCGGAGAACCCCGCCAGGACGGCGCAGGACTGTCTGGCGGCCCTGGCCCAGGTGTTTGGAGACAACGAGTCCCAGGCGACCATCCGGGTGAAGTGTCTGACCGCTCAGCAGCAGTCAGGCGAGCGTCTCTCAGCTTTCGTGTTGCGGCTGGAAGTGCTGCTGCAGAAGGCCATGGAGAAGGAGGCCCTGGCCAGAGCATCCGCCGACCGCGTGCGCCTGAGGCAGATGCTCACCAGGGCCCACCTTACTGAGCCTCTGGATGAAGCACTGAGGAAGCTGAGAATGGCCGGGAGGTCTCCAAGTTTCTTGGAGATGCTGGGGCTCGTTCGGGAGTCTGAGGCATGGGAGGCCAGTCTAGCCAGGAGCGTGAGAGCCCAGACACAGGAAGGGGCCGGTGCCCGGGCTGGTGCCCAGGCTGTTGCCAGAGCCAGCACTAAAGTAGAGGCGGTCCCAGGAGGTCCTGGTCGGGAGCCAGAGGGCCTCCTCCAGGCAGGAGGCCAGGAGGCTGAGGAGCTCCTCCAGGAGGGGCTCAAGCCCGTCCTGGAGGAATGTGATAACTAGGTTGGGGCTGGGGAGGCAGCCCAGCGCGAGTCCTCCCCGGGCAAATAGGCTCCGAGGGCCCCGGGGCCTCCTCTCCTCCTCTCAGGCAGCAGGGCCCTGGAGACAGGCGGAGGCGGGGCCAGGGCCGGTCCCTCACCCCACATCGGGATCGGGGCCCCCCACTTCCCCCCAAGGGGCCCTGCCCACCACCACCTTCCCGGTGACCCAGATGACCACATTTAATACCAAATGGGGTGGGGGGAGGCGCCCCTCCAGTGCCAGGGGCACGTGCTGTGAGCTTCCTGGGAGCCCAGGTTGTGCTCACTGCTCTCCCGTATCGTGAGCACCACCTCTGCTTTCCCTGCGTAGATCTAGGCCAGGGGCTGCTTGTTTTTGTGGAGCCGTGTGTGTTCTTCTCTGAGCAGCTCCTCCCCAGAGGACCCCAGCGCAGTCCCGGGAGATGGCGGAAAGAAGGCACCAGGGCACAGTGGACACTCATCCCGTGACAGCGATGGTGACCATGACTGTGGGAGAAAGAACAGGACCCGGGATGGAGTGGGGCTGTCTGAGTTTCCCCAGTGAACTTTGTGCTTTGGCGTTCCACCCCTGTTGTTACTTGTTACTGAGTTTCCTAGACCTGGGGTGGGTGTTCCCCCAGGAGGAGGGGGGTCCCGACCTGTGTCCTGTGGTGGCCATTTGCAGCTTCTGTGTTGTGATTCCCTTCTCTTCAACGGTTTCAGTACATATCTCTCTTCAATAAATTTCATTCAGTGTTCCAGCCGGCCTCGCCTCTGCTGTGGGAAACTGCAT